TATCACTCATTATTTGCTTACCATTTGCCAGGCTATGTTCCATGCATTTTCCACATTTTCTCTCACTTAATGCTCAAAACTGTGTAGGTACATACTATTAATAAAATTATTTCACATACAGAGGAACCAATGCATAGGGAAGTTCATTATCTTGCCAAGGAAGGGAAGTTTAAAATGCTAAGTTCGACATTCTCATTCCAGAGCCTATGCTCTGGGCCTCTACAATGCAATTTCCCTCAAAAATAAACCCTCCAGGATGGGTGGGTGGCTCATGCCTGTAATCCTAGCAATTTGGGAGACCAAGGTGGGCACATTGCTTGAGCCTGGGAGCTGAAGACAAGCCTAGGAAACACAAGGAGACCCTGTCTTTACAAGAGATACAAATATTAGCTGGCCATGGTGGCATGTGCCAGTAATTGCAGCTACTCGGGAGGCTGAGTTGGAAGAATCATCTGAGCCTGGGAAGTGGAGGCTGCAGTGAGCCAAGGTCAAATAACTGCATTCCGGCCTGCACGACAGAATGATACCCTGTATCAGAAAAAAAAAAAAACAGAAAGAAAAAAGCAATGTGAAAAGAAGGACATTAAATAAGAAAAGCTTTAATTCTGGTGAAAAATGTTTCTATTTCTTAAAGCAAAAATGTTTCACAGGGACATACATTACCCACAACTTTCCCAAGAGCTATGAGGTGGGGTCAGGGGAACAGTGGTTCACATACTCCAAAGGTTGTGTTACTTTTCTCCGTCAAGCTTTCTAATGATTGAGAAACTCTTCACTGTGTGAATTTAATTGTACACATACTTTTTCAATCCTGTCTTACTCTCCAAGCCCCATTCCCCTCCTACCCTGATCTATCCAAGGGCTGGTGAAGAAAATTTCCCATGGATACACTACCTGATGCAGGCTACAGTTCTGATTCTTTAATGGGAAGAAAAATAAAGACATGCATATGCATGCACAGTGAGTATTTCCCAATACATGTACAGGCCCTGCCAAAAAGGAAGGCGAAGCATACTTTCAGTTTCAGTCACACAAGAAGGGAGGAGAGAAAAGCCATGGCCGGTGAGTCTTTTACTGTTCCAAGAACAGGTCCCTGGGAAGAAAGAGTTTTGGAAGGGGCTGGCTCTTCTGGAAGCCATAATTAGCATCTGTGGAAGTTTACTTGAGTAGAAGCAAGGAAAAGGGGGGAGAGGGAGGAGAGAAGGAACTAGAAGATTCTTGCAGACTTTAGAAAGGAAAGGCAAGCCCAGAAAGGAACTGAGGCTTTAGGGGAAGCCTGATGTCATTTTGCAATCTTAATTAAACTCTTACTTACATGTTGAAAGTCTGACAGAGGGTACAGAATTGGCACAGGAGGAGTACTAGCAGCAGTGGTTCCTAAATGAAATGGGCTATTTCTGCTTCATTACTTTATTAACCAGAGTTAAATAAACATGCGACATAAGAGGATGATCTCTGCTTTCCAGGGACTGATGTGGAAATGGTAAACTCAGTCTTCAGGTCACTCCATGCACATGTATGGAGACTATTGAGGGAAACAAGTAGGACAGCAATACAGTAAGAAGAGGGATTACCCAACTGTGAGGAGGCATGATGTGAGAAATCCTTGTGCTCTAAACAGACAAGGTCCTGAAGGAGAAGAGAAAGCTGTTTATCCGTTCCATGGGTGAAGGTACAATAAATGGCTTACTGGATGAATTATTACAGACAAGGGTGCTGAACAAGGAAGAGATGGAGAAAGTAAAACGTGAAAATGCTACAGTTATGGATAAGACCCGAGCTTTGATTGACTCCGTTATTCCGAAAGGGGCACAGGCATGCCAAATTTGCATCACATACATTTGTGAAGAAGACAGTTACCTGGCAGGGACGCTGGGACTCTCAGCAGGTAAGGGTCAGTGACTTACACTCAAGTTCACCTGACTACTTCAATACCCTTTATCTTTTCATAGATCAAACATCTGGAAATTACCTTAATATGCAAGACTCTCAAGGAGTACTTTCTTCCTTTCCAGGTAATGCTGTTTTTAAAGGAAGAGCATTCTTTCCACTGTTCATGATGTTCTTTGTCTCTTGCAGCTCCTCAGGCAGTGCAGGACAACCCAGCTATGCCCACATCCTCAGGCTCAGAAGGGAATGTCAAGCTTTGCTCCCTAGAAGAAGCTCAAAGGATATGGAAACAAAAGTCGGCAGAGGTGCCATGCTCAGAACCCAAGGATAGAGTGGGAAGGCTGTTCATTCAAATTGCATTTCCTACAGATTTATCCAATAATGGACAAGTCAAGCCGCACACGTCTTGCTCTCATTATCTGCAATGAAGAATTTGACAGTATTCCTAGAAGAACTGGAGCTGAGGTTGACATCACAGGCATGACAATGCTGCTACAAAATCTGGGGTACAGCGTAGATGTGAAAAAAAATCTCACTGCTTCGGTAAGTTCTATTATACAACAGAAACAATGGTTTAGTCGAAAATCAGTGATATGGTGTCTTTCAGGACATGACTACAGAGCTGGAGGCATTTGCACACCGCCCAGAGCACAAGACCTCTGACAGCACGTTCCTGGTGTTCATGTCTCATGGTATTCGGGAAGGCATTTGTGGGAAGAAACACTCTGAGCAAGTCCCAGATATACTACAACTCAATGCAATCTTTAACATGTTGAATACCAAGAACTGCCCAAGTTTGAAGGACAAACCGAAGGTGATCATCATCCAGGCCTGCCGTGGTGGTGAGTGCTGATGCCTTTGAGAACACCAGACATAGTAGTAACAAATCAAACTGTGTCTTTCCAGACAGCCCTGGTGTGGTGTGGTTTAAAGATTCAGTAGGAGTTTCTGGAAACCTATCTTTACCAACTACAGAAGAGTTTGAGGATGATGCTATTAAGAAAGCCCACATAGAGAAGGATTTTATCGCTTTCTGCTCTTCCACACCAGGTAACAGGTTTCTACACAGGACATCTTTGTTGGTCTTGAGATTTGAAATGTGCTTTATCCATAGATAATGTTTCTTGGAGACATCCCACAATGGGCTCTGTTTTTATTGGAAGACTCATTGAACATATGCAAGAATATGCCTGTTCCTGTGATGTGGAGGAAATTTTCCGCAAGGTAAGATGCTAGTGGATGCTATTTTCACTCTAAAAAGGGCTACAGACTTTCCTTACTCTTTTAGGTTCGATTTTCATTTGAGCAGCCAGATGGTAGAGCGCAGATGCCCACCACTGAAAGAGTGACTTTGACAAGATGTTTCTACCTCTTCCCAGGACATTAAAATAAGGAAACTGTATGAATGTCTGTGGGCAGGTACATGTGTATGGTCGGGAGTGTGGGAAGGTTGAGGAAAGGGTACTGAAAGTCCATTTGAGTCAAGAACTCTAGGTTTACAGGCTGAGAATCCTTAATCCAAAAATTTGAATTTTGAAATGCTCTAAAATCCAACACTGTGTGAGCGCCCACATGATATTCAAAGGAAATGTTTATTGAAACATTTCAAATTATAGGTTTTTGGATTAGGGATGCTAAACCAGTAAGTATACAGCTGAATTCCAATATACAAAAATATCTGAAATTTGAAATACTTCTGGTAGCATGCATTTTGGATAAGGGATAATCAAGCCATATACAGAAAATACTGAAGTAATGCCTTTCTTCTGGTCAGTGCAGAGCACGTTGCTCTTCTCCCAAAGTTTTTCATTTAGACCCCTTTTGAGATTCATCTGATATTGGCCTAGAAGTGGCCGTAAGACTACAAACCCTCACTTTTGGATGTTTCTCTCCTTCACCTCAGCAGGGTATATTTAAACATAGCATGTGGTCTTTCCTTTTAAAATTGTGTATGTTCCCATTGGTGGTATAACTTTATAACTTGCATGTCTTTAACAAAATTCTTTCCTATGTTTTTTTTTTTAATTATTTCTTTTTCTCATAGGAAGTGAAGAGATCCTTCTGTAAAGGTTTTTGGAATTATGTCTGCTGAATAATAAACTTTTTTGAAATAATAAATCTGGTAGAAAAATGAAAACTTGTCCTCATTTTTCTCCCACACTGAAGAAA